AGCGACTAGGAAAAGAGACACGTGGGTATTTTCCCATCCTGTCTAGTCATTCCCTGAATCATCACAAGTTATCGCACTTTTCCCCTTAGCCAGCAGCGTTCGAGACTTTCTCTCAAATAATACGGTCTTGTACTTAAAAGGAAGAGTGGTGGGAGAAGAGAGAGGCGGAGAAGACAAGCAAGAAGGGCGTGGAGTGCCGTTCCCGCCCCGGAGTCGGAGGCGCCGGGAGGCCGGACGCCGCGAAGCTGCTAGCCCAGGAATGTGCCGTCTAACTCGCAGGCCGCGGGCGGAGCGCGGCGGGCGCGCTGTGGTCTGCGGCGGGAGCGGGGCAGAGGACGGCTGGCGCAGGGCAGGCTGCAGCGGCGGGCCGGACGCGACGCCGCGCACCTGAGCGCCGGGGGCGGGGCGTCAGCGGCCACGACCCTTCCCACCGCGCGCCGCGCCCCTCGCGCGCCGCCTCGGCCTTTTCCGCTCGTGCTTCGGCGCCGCTCGGCTCCCTTCCCGCCCCTGGCTCCCTCCCTCCCTCCCTCCCTCCTTCTTCTCCCTCCCTCCTGTCCTGGGATTGCCTGGAGCTCCGCACCGCGAGTTTGCCGCGGCACTTTCCGCGCGGCGGAAGAGCGCGCGCCAGCTTCGGCACACCTGGGAGCCGGATCCCAGCCCTACGCCTCGTCCCCTACAAGCTCCTCCAAGGTAAGGCGCTCGCTCACACCCGGTCCTTTCCACGCTCGGCGGGACAGCTGGGTCCCCGCCTCCTCTGCGAACCGGCTAGGAGCTCCGCGCCTCGCCTTGGGAGTGGGGTTGTAGCTGACGGGGACCTCGGACCGGCGGTGGCTAGAGCGCGGAGCAGGCGATACGACGAGCCGACAGGTGGCGGGTCTAGCCCTAGTATCTCGACCGCCGCCGGCGCGGACCTTGGTGGGGATGGGGCGGGCGGGCCGACTTGGGGGTGGGGTCAGTCCTCTCTCCTCCCTTCTAGGGGCGGCGATCGTCGGGGTCCGTACTGTAGGTGCGTGGGAGAAACTTTGCAGGGTGGGGACCCGGCGGCTGCTGGCCGGTAGTGACTGGTGGGCGCGCTCGAGGACTCCAAGGGGCGCAGCCCGGGGGCAGACCCTTGGGTCGGGCGGGGATCTTACGCTTCCCTTACCCGCCCCCTTTTGTCTTTCACCTCAGCCCCGCCGGCTGCTGTGGGAGCGGCGGCCGTCCCTCTCCTGGAGGTCGTCTCCTGGCATCCTCGGGGCCGCAGGAAGGAAGAGGAGGCAGCGGCCGGAGCCCTGGTGGGCGGCCTGAGGTGAGAGCCCGACCGGCCCCTTTGGGAATATGGCGACCGGTGGCTACCGGACCAGCAGCGGCCTCGGCGGCAGCACCACAGACTTCCTGGAGGAGTGGAAGGCGAAACGCGAGAAGATGCGCGCCAAGCAGAACCCCCCGGGCCCGGCCCCCCCGGGAGGGGGCAGCAGCGACGCCGCTGGGAAGCCCCCCGCGGGGGCTCTGGGCACCCCGGCGGCCGCCGCTGCCAACGAGCTCAACAACAACCTCCCGGGCGGCGCGCCGGCCGCACCTGCCGTCCCCGGTCCCGGGGGCGTGAACTGCGCGGTCGGCTCCGCCATGCTGACGCGGGCGGCCCCCGGCCCGCGGCGGTCGGAGGACGAGCCCCCAGCCGCCTCTGCCTCGGCTGCACCGCCGCCCCAGCGTGACGAGGAGGAGCCGGACGGCGTCCCAGAGAAGGGCAAGAGCTCGGGCCCCAGTGCCAGGAAAGGCAAGGGGCAGATCGAGAAGAGGAAGCTGCGGGAGAAGCGGCGCTCCACCGGCGTGGTCAACATCCCTGCCGCAGAGGTGAGCCGGGCGGGGGCCGCAGCCGGACCGGGGAAATAAAATGGAAACTCTTTTTTTCTTTCAGTGCTTAGATGAGTACGAAGATGATGAAGCAGGGCAGAAAGAGCGGAAACGAGAAGATGCAATTACACAACAGAACACTATTCAGAATGAAGCTGTAAACTTACTAGATCCAGGCAGTTCCTATCTGCTACAGGTGAGTATTTAAAAATACCAGGAAGTCACTATCAAACTGATACATAATTATTTTTACTTTGCAGGAGCCACCTAGAACAGTTTCAGGCAGATATAAAAGGTAAGAATCCTTATGACTTAAACATATTGTAGGGGATTTTAATAAAATGTTTATATTTCCACAGCACAACCAGTGTCTCTGAAGAAGATGTCTCAAGTAGATATTCTCGAACAGATAGAAGTGGGTTCCCTAGATATAACAGGGATGCAAATGTTTCAGGTACTCTGGTTTCAAGTAGCACACTGGAAAAGAAAATTGAAGATCTTGAAAAGGTATGGATTATAAGTTATTTAAGATTGATAAACCTAATTACTGGTTTTTAATTGTATCTACCAGGAAGTAGTAAGAGAAAGACAAGAAAACCTAAGACTTGTGAGACTGATGCAAGATAAAGAGGAAATGATTGGAAAACTCAAAGAAGAAATTGATTTATTAAATAGAGTAAGTATTTCACCATATTTCAGGTTTGGAGGGTATTTTTAAAGTGTCTTTTTTTTTTCTTAAGGACCTAGATGACATAGAAGATGAAAATGAACAGCTAAAGCAGGAAAATAAAACTCTTTTGAAAGTTGTGGGTCAGCTGACCAGGTAGAGGATTCAAGACTCAATGTGGAAAAAATATTTTAAACTACTGATTGAATGTTAATGGTCAATGCTAGCACAATATTCCTATGCTGCAATACATTAAAATAACTAAGCAAGTATATTTATTTCTAGCAAACAGATGTTTGTTTTCAAAATACTTCTTTTTCATTATTGGTTTTAAAAAAGCATTATCCTTTTATCTCACAAATAAGTAATATCTTTCAGTTATTAAATGATAGATAATGCCTTTTTGGTTTTGTGTGGTATTCAACTAATACATGGTTTAAAGTCACAGCCGTTTGAATATATTTTATCTTGGTAGTACATTTTCTCCCTTAGGAATATACATAGTCTTTGTTTACATGAGTTCAAATACTTTTGGGATGTTACCTTCACATGTCCTATTACTGATGTGTGCAACCTTTTATGTGTTGATGACTCACTCATAAAGGTTTTTGTCTACTGTCATTTGTTCTTTCCACTTATTCTAAGCATTTAGAGTAATAGAGTCATACTTTTTTATAACAGCAACCTTTTAAAAGGAAAGCTCTTATAAAGTCACTGTCATGTTTTAGTTGACTAAATATAAATTTAAGAGAATACTTGAATTGTGCTATAGTAAATAAAAATTTACTATTTTGTGTTTGAATATTGAAAAATTGAATCACTTTAACTCCTGAAAAACATACAATTGTAATTTCAATGTAAAATTTCTTATGTAGGTACTACCTTTTTTTATCGTTCCAAGGTTTGCTAGTGAACACAGGATATTTTAAAAGTTTTTTATTCTTCGGGCCTGGAAAGTGTACAAAGTCAGTGTAGGAGAAAAAAATCCATATTTTTATATTAGCATGCACACTAAAAACCAAAATATTATTCATACTTAAAACATTCATACAAAACAATATGTAAGCAGAAATAGTACTAAAATACTTTGCCTAATTTCTAAGTTGAAGAATAACACTGGGACACAGTTTTTTCATATGAGAGAATATTCCGCTATTTCAAATTTAAGGGATTTTCTTCCTAACATTGAAATTTTAAAAACAGAGTTACTTCTAAATAATTATACAGATTTTTTCTTCTATTAAATATTATTATTTAGAATTGTTTTTGTATTACATATTCATGTTAAGAACCCCGTCTTCCCTTAAAATACATTAAAATTATGACATTTTTGCTTTGTGATTGAATTTCAAATAGCAGTATGGTATCCTTTTATCTAGTTAATATATGAAAGTGGCTTGAATATAGTCAAATCCATTTTAGGTACTCTACTGACTTTTTCCTTCACTTGCCAAGCCCTTTTATTGTTCACTGTTAGAAAAATAGAGAAGGTGAGACAGCTGGGGGAAAATGTGGAGTAAATGATAATCAAATGTTGAATTCTAAAAGTCTCTACATTTACCTAGGTTGGCTTTCTCCCCCAGTTCAGAAGTTTCCAGCTTGGCCAATCATCAGAATCACTTGAGGAACTTAGAAAGAACTCCCTGGCTGTAGCTCCTATGTAGGTTTAGGTTGAGACTCTGGATTCCACAATTTTTAAAGGTTACCATCTGAGGTTTCTGATCATAGTCTACTTTTGAAGCAGCTGCTGCTGTTTCTTTATTCCATTGAACACCCTGGAATTGACATAATTTTATCTATCAGCATTTCTCCCCTTTTAGTTTATTTAATAATTAACCCGGTCTCCAGGGCAGTTTTCATATGACCATGTGTATATTCACTGCTCACGAAAAAGTTTAATGTTAGATTACCAAATTTAATATAGTTACAGAATTACTGCATAAGGGCTTCCCTTCTTGGAGACTCTTACCCAGCATGGGAACAGTGATCTGCCCACATGACAGGGTGGTATGCCAGGCATAGTTAACTGCTTTTGGTTGTGAGGTACTCATCTTCCTTTAGTTACCCTTAGTTATGTGGCACACATGTCCTTATTGCCTAGTTCGTCATCCACACTTTGGATCTTGTGAAAATGCTGTTAGTATCCAACCTTAAAATATATTAGTATATGGGTTTTTATTAAAAGAATTACTTTGAATTTTCTATTTAATTCATATGTAAATAAAGGAACATTTCATTTCACTTAAAAAAATTATATCAGTTATTAGGCTGGGTGCAGTGGCTCATGCCTGTAATCCCAGCACTTTGGGAGGCCAAGGCGGGTGGATTACCAGAGTTCGGGAGTTTGAGACCAGCTTGACCAACATGGAGAAACCCCGTCTCTACTAAAAATACAAAATTAGCCAGGTGTGGTGGCGCATGCCTGTAATCCTGGCTACTCAGGAGGCTGAGGCAGGAGAATCGCTTGAAAACCCAGGAGACAGAGGTTGCGGTGAGCTGAGATTGCGCCATTGTACTCCAGCCTGGGCAAGAAGAGCGAAACTCTGTCTCCAAAAAAAAAAAAAAAAAAATTATTAATACTTTTAAAGACTGAGCTGTTTAAGAATTTTTTGGGGAACATTTCTAGCAGTGATTTTTTTGGCCTTTAATGATAGCGTAAAGACAGGAGCCTTACAACTTAGGCAAAGCATTTCACATGCAGTCCTTCTTCCATCTCAAAATATGTACTTATTTTACATACAGAATTTTACACTAACCATTGAAAAATAAAGTAGGATCTGCTACAGTTTCACCTGAAAATTTATAAAAAGTGTTGAGATTGGTAGAAGGTAGTTTTTAAGTACATGTGCACTACCCTAAAAGACTTGTCTATTGTCAATAAAGTGTTAGTATTTGTGAAATTATTATTCCTGTTCAGAAATACTATTTCTTAAATCTCCTGGGAATTTGTGGCATAATAAAGCACATTCAAAGTTCTAATGTATTTATGAGCTCATTTTCAAAATAGTAAGTTTGTCATCTTTAAAATGAACATGACTTGCCTCCTTGATTTCTGAAATGAATTAATTGAAGATTGCTATAGTAATCTTTATTTCATCTTTCTAGAGTTGTTGACAATTTTATTATACAACAGTTACCATTAGAGAAGGAGGGAAGGGCTTTTGGGTGTGTATTTATAGGTACTAAGGGATTTACTAAATATAGTAGATTAGCACTGTCACACTTGTTCAAGTAGTTTCAAACATAGAAAATTAAGTATCAGGTATGTGGAGCAATGTAGTTTTTTTTTTTCTTCAGTTTAAAAAATTTTTAATTGTGGTAGAAGCAATGTATTCTTAAGGTGAAAAACCTACCTCGGTTACATGTGGTTTGTGTTTTTTGGATTAATCTGGATTTTATAATTAGAAATAAAAATGTAAGATTTTGAATCCACTTAATTTCTTGAAAATAGTACAAGTCAGTGTAATAGAGAAGCATTCATATATTCAACACTGTAAGACAAAACAGCAGAGACCTTGGATTTGATAATTGATCTGATATCCTGGACAGTATTCATATGTACAGTGATAGGTATCTTTCTTTGGAGTTTTTTTTTTGTGCATATGTGTATAGTTTTATGGGTTCTGAGTTGGTGACCAGTAAGTTGCATGTAGTGCTGGCACTTACTTAATAACTATTCATGATATTGTTAATAACTTGTTATAGGATTGTATTCCCAATTACAGTCTCTAAGATTGTAATTGATATTATCTGAGAGGTAGTGTGACAACTTTCTTTTGTTGTTACATTAAGCCGAAAACATAATACTAATAGACAACTAACAGTTTGCTTATCAGGCACATCAACTAAGGCACCTCCCCCCATGCTAAGTTTCTCCTGGATATATGGAAGTTGATTGTTTCCCAGTTTAAAAACTTGAACTAATATCTCCTAAGAAAATCTGAGTCCATATTGTTTTTATTTTACTTAGCTAGAATCTCATAGCATGTTAAAGTCATATCCTTATCCCCACTAAAAATAACTATGTCTATGTGAGAGGAATATAGTATGTGGGAGCTGTATTAAATACTATTACAGGTGTTACAGAATCTTTAAATAAATGGACATGGACCAACTTTCCATCTAGTAGTGTACGATCTATATAGTGCATGTCAGTAGCACAAAATGCAGTCTTAGCATTAGCCTGTCTAATCTGAATAGTTTACTCAAAAGTACTTCTTTGTGTTAAGTATTCAGCCACTGTTTTTAGATCTAGTTAATAGGTTCTATTTAATTTGCTACAACATTTACTGAATGGTGGAGTGAAAAAACTGATGCATACTGGGAAATATCTACCATTTTTTAAAGATAATGTTAATTAGGAAAAGAACACTTTTAAGGAATTTATAGCAGTGATGAAATGAATTCAGTTATATCAGATACACCAAACTGTTGATGGTATTTAAATGTGACTTCAAGTTAGTATTTCTGTATATATTATTGATTACTGGTTTGTTTTTAGATATGTAAGTCTGTTCTAATCTACAGTTCACATATCGACAGTTACTCTGGTAATAATAGAATGTTAGTGATGATCACTTGGTGGATGTTGATTAAGTGCCTGTGTTTTGTTTCCTCCTCTGGATACCAAATAGGTGTATGCTACTTTTTTGGTGAACTTATTTCTTGGAAGATTTGGCTATGCTATTCAGGGTTTTTATTCTTATGTTTTTCTTCTAAATTTAAGTAGCATCCTGCTGCTACCATATTAAAGCTAAAATTTAACTTTTGCTGAAGAATCAGCTAATTCAGGTAATCCAAATATTTGTGGAAAAACATCTGGATAATTTATTGAACACATTAGTATTGTGTTAGACAGCTTTGATCATTCCCATTTCATAGGTTTTTATTGTGGAATAGTCAACTTAATATAGATTCACTTTCAATTTGCATGTATAAAGTAATACTCAATAAAATTTTTTTCATTTATTTTTCAACAGTGGTTATTTTTTTTCTTCCTGTACTATCAGTAAAATCCTGACTATGAGTTTTACTTTTGAAGCTAAAGGATAATGCTGGTAATCTAATTATGTACCTCTTACAGAAACCATATGCAGCACTTTAAAAATCTTTATTTGGTATATTATTTTAGGTGGACAATGATTTAAGACTCAAAGCCATCATATTAAGGTCTAAATACATTAGTGGTGGGGTTTCTCGAATAAATGAGGAAGTGCACAAAAGTTCAGCCTGACTGAAAATTTTAATTGTGTTTTAAAACTACATGAATAATTTCTTGATTCAAAATCAGAACTCTTATAAACTAAATCTGATGGTGTCCAAAGAATTTCAGGTCCTTCAAAGTTTGTAAAAGATAAGTAGGGGCCTAGGAATATAAAAATTTAGACTTTTTTAGTAAATGGTTTACATAACCTTTTGTCTTAATTTGTCATTCTTCATACACAGGCACAAGCTAATCAGTCTTCTCTACTTCTAGAACTCTAAATCTTCTCAGTAATGTCATACAAGTCTAACAAGAGGAAAAGCATCCTTAAGTCAGTCTATTTAGATAAACTCTTCAAGTCCCTATATAAGGACGTATTCCACTAGCAAGCCAGTAAATTTTTCCAAGGTCACATAATCTTACATGAAATGGAACCTTTCATCTTAGACTTCATCAAACTCAATTTTTTCCCTTCTAGATTCACTTTGTGTTTATGCATGCATGCACGCGTGCACACAATTCTATCAGCAGCTGTAAACTACCCACATATTTTCTTAATCTCATTTTTTCAGTTTTTCTTCATCTTTAAAAGAGGTTACATTTCATTCCTGGTCAACTCTTAAAAAGAATTATGTAATGTTGGGCCTTCATATTAAAGAGAGAGACTGGTTATAAGATCCTTTACAGTCCATTCATTTTATTCTGATGTCTAACCAGATAGACACTAGCAAGCAAAACTTCCCTCTTAATCCTGGACCAAATGCATAATTTTACTGTCACTTTCAAAAATCTGTTATGACTGAATCAAAATCCTTTTAAAGAAAGGAAAAAGCTCCTTTTGTGTCAAATAGTTGAACAACATGAAAACAGTATGAGCCGGTTAAAGATAGATTGAATTTTTACTTTACACATATGAAAAACAGTAAGTTTTGACTGCTGTGTATGTTATTCATGTTAATATGTGCTCAGTTATTCACTATTGTTAATCCACATATAATCAGTTGCTATCCCTGGTTAGACACACTATGGAACTTGAAATGCACAATATTTACATTGTTAGAGGCTTCTATCCAAATATCTGCATTCCTTTAAAATGTGAACTATTTGCTGTGATTAACCAAAGGTAGATTATGTCATCAGTGGACATTTTAGCTTTATGGAAACAAATTATTAAGAAATGAATAGAAAGGTGTCTTTTTCTTTGTGTAGTGCAAAAGCCTAAAGCTATCAGTCAAAGGCCTAAGAAATCCACATTTGAAAAACGTAAATCATGATTGGTAAGAATACATTCATCTGATAGTATTGAGAAAAGTTGAAAAACTGTTAGCCTTCCATAACACATTAAACATTTTATGTATGGATGGCTGAAAGTATTGAGAAAAGCTGAAAAACTGTTAGCCTTCCATAACACATTAAACGTTTTGTGTATGGATGGCTTAGGACAATAAACAACATCATTAAAGTAAAATTATGTCAGTCTGTTCATATTAACTTATTTAAATCAATGAAAATTTTGATGAGATGACTAAATGGATGCTTTGGAAATGCAGGATTATAGGAGGCCTAAAAGTGCATCTTGTTTCTTGTAACCCTTTTAAAACCAATATGCCTGGCTAGGTGCAGTGGCTCATGCCTGTAATACCAACGGGGTAACACAGGGTTATGCCGTCTATACAAAAAAATAAATGAGCTGGGCAAGATGGCATGCACCTGTAGTCCCAGCTGCTTGGTAGGCTGAGGGGGAAGGATTGCTTGAGCCTGGGAGGTCGAGACTGCAGTGAGCCAAGATCACACCACTGCACTCCAGCCTGGGTGACAGAGCAAGACTCTACCTCAAAAATAAAAATAATCAATATAGTTTCAATGAAGCAAAGCATCTCAGGTAACAATTTGAGCATAACTTTAACCATAACTTATGATAGCATAATAACATTCATTAGTAATTCAGTAGCCGTATGTGCCAGGCTGTGTTAGGTGCTTTATATATTGTTTAATTTTTAAAAACTTGTGGAGTGTACAGATTGGTAAGGTGACATTGTATCACAAAGCTAGTCTTTGAGTCCAAAGTTTTGTGGTTTTATGTTATGATATACTTTTATCATGGAATTGTCTTATTAAATGTTTTGCCAGTGGTTCTTAAAGTGTGTTTCTGACACCAGTAGCATTGACTTCACTTAGAAACCTGTTAGAAATACAAATTATTTGGCCCCACCCAACACTTGAGTCACAAACTTTGCAGATGGGGCTCAATCTGTTTTAACAAGCGCTTCATGTAATTTTGATGCAGGCCTAAGTTTTTGAGCCACTGCAGTATGCATTTCTATTTTTAAGCAAAGATCTTGGTCTTTCTTTTTGGACATTGTAGAAATAACATGAACTTGTTTTTTGTTTGTTTTTGTTTTGTTTTGTTTTAAGCTCCTGATCTTTGTTGGTTATGTTGCAAAAGATTGTATCAGGAGAAGCCTCAGCATGGACATTGGCATCCTGACATAACCCCCATTAATTTAGTATTCTTTCTGAAACTCAAATGGATTCTCAAGTCCAAGAGACTATGGAATAAAATCATTGTTTGTCTGTGTTAAGTTTTATCTCTGTTATTGCCTGAAGACTTTTGGTAACAATAATGCGCTTTCATCAAACTTTTAAGACTTGATTGGAAAAAATAAATGTATGTTTCATCAGTTATACAATTTGTTTTGTATGTGTTTTGTATGGGT